GCCAGTGCGCGGCTCTGCGCGTGGACGTGGACGCGGCATGTAACTGAAACAGGCACTTCTGCTAATCCTTGCAGGATTTTTTCTCCTCCCCCCCACCCCCGCCCACCTCGCGCCACCCTTCCCGCCCGCCCTCTCACTACTTCTTTGGTCTCAGACTAAATTTTACAGGGCTTCCCTGCTTCCCCTCAGTTTTCACTCTTAGGTTACCTCGGAACGGTAAGTATTTGACTTGGCAAGGTTTTAGGTTACTGCTTGATCCCATCGGAAAAGACTGTTTAAGAAGATGGCCTCTAATGCCTTTTCTCAGAATCTTCTCTCTAGTAATGTGTTTATTATAAATGCAATGCTAGGCTATAGGAGGGAGATGGCTAATTTATCTTTTTCTAATTATTTAATTATTTTTAATTTTTTTAGTTTGAGGCTTCCTGACATCCCTCCAGTGTCTCTCCTTGCCCCCCACTCTCCAGCCTCCTTCCTAAAAACAAGTCCCTCTAGCTCACCTCTACTCCCCTCCTCCTTCTCCCTCCCCCTCACCTCCAGTGAAGGAAACGTTTGCATTTTGTTTTTCTCTAAGATGGTGGCAGCATGACCCTGTCTCATTGTGAAGGCTCCTGGCAGGGATTTTGTGCTCACTGCTGTCTGTCTTATGTTCGCTTCTTTCTCAGAGCATTTCTTTAAAAGAATTCTGGAATTATAAAAGGTCATAATCCAGCTGGCCTTCCCCTGCACCTTAAATGTGTAGATTTCTGTACTTAAACCACTTATTCTTCTCTGTCTTTCCCCTTTCTCCCTCCCTCGATATGTTTTTCAGGCAACATCTTCGTGGTCAGTCTCTCTGTGGCCGATATGCTGGTGGCCATCTACCCATACCCTTTGATGCTGCATGCCATGTCCATTGGGGGCTGGGATCTGAGCCAGTTACAGTGCCAGATGGTCGGGTTCATCACAGGGCTGAGTGTGGTCGGCTCCATCTTCAACATCGTGGCAATCGCTATCAACCGTTACTGCTACATCTGCCACAGCCTCCAGTACGAACGGATCTTCAGTGTGCGCAATACCTGCATCTACCTGGTCATCACCTGGATCATGACCGTCCTGGCTGTCCTGCCCAACATGTACATTGGCACCATCGAGTACGATCCTCGCACCTACACCTGCATCTTCAAACCATGTTTGTGATCTTCCTCCTCTTTGCAGTGTGCTGGTGCCCTATCAACGTGCTCACTGTCTTGGTGGCTGTCAGTCCGAAGGAGATGGCAGGCAAGATCCCCAACTGGCTTTATCTTGCAGCCTACTTCATAGCCTACTTCAACAGCTGCCTCAACGCTGTGATCTACGGGCTCCTCAATGAGAATTTCCGAAGAGAATACTGGACCATCTTCCATGCTATGCGGCACCCTATCATATTCTTCTCTGGCCTCATCAGTGATATTCGTGAGATGCAGGAGGCCCGTACCCTGGCCCGCGCCCGTGCCCATGCTCGCGACCAAGCTCGTGAACAAGACCGTGCCCATGCCTGTCCTGCTGTGGAGGAAACCCCGATGAATGTCCGGAATGTTCCATTACCTGGTGATGCTGCAGCTGGCCACCCCGACCGTGCCTCTGGCCACCCTAAGCCCCATTCCAGATCCTCCTCTGCCTATCGCAAATCTGCCTCTACCCACCACAAGTCTGTCTTTAGCCACTCCAAGGCTGCCTCTGGTCACCTCAAGCCTGTCTCTGGCCACTCCAAGCCTGCCTCTGGTCACCCCAAGTCTGCCACTGTCTACCCTAAGCCTGCCTCTGTCCATTTCAAGGCTGACTCTGTCCATTTCAAGGGTGACTCTGTCCATTTCAAGCCTGACTCTGTTCATTTCAAGCCTGCTTCCAGCAACCCCAAGCCCATCACTGGCCACCATGTCTCTGCTGGCAGCCACTCCAAGTCTGCCTTCAGTGCTGCCACCAGCCACCCTAAACCCACCACTGGCCACATCAAGCCAGCTACCAGCCATGCTGAGCCCACCACTGCTGACTATCCCAAGCCTGCCACTACCAGCCACCCTAAGCCCACTGCTGCTGACAACCCTGAGCTCTCTGCCTCCCATTGCCCCGAGATCCCTGCCATTGCCCACCCTGTGTCTGACGACAGTGACCTCCCTGAGTCGGCCTCTAGCCCTGCCGCTGGGCCCACCAAGCCTGCTGCCAGCCAGCTGGAGTCTGACACCATCGCTGACCTTCCTGACCCTACTGTAGTCACTACCAGTACCAATGATTACCATGATGTCGTGGTTATTGATGTTGAAGATGATCCTGATGAAATGGCTGTGTGAAAAATGCTCTCGTAGGTGGCCAGGCAGTGGTCCCCTTTCTAGTTTGTTTTGCATATGTAATCCAAAGTGAGATGCCTTACTGCATCTAGACACAGACACTGACACATAGAGATGGTGTAAGCTACATCCACCTTTCAGGCGTACTCATCCTTTACTTAATGTACTGTATTAAAGTGTGTGCGTGGGTGTGTGTGTGCTTGCTATTTTAGAGACCTTAATTTCCCTCAAGTTTGACATCTGTTGTTCCAAACCTCCCTTTCCAACTATGGTCGACCTTCAGTCCTCAGTGATCCTTGAAATTTTAGACTTTGATTTTTTTCCCACTCCTCTGTCCCTCCTCCCCTTTCCTCATTTCCTCTGCCTTGTTCCTGCTTTCTTCTCCCATTCCCCGAGGGGGTTGGGAGAGGGGTATGTGCGCAATGCTAAAGGTGTGTTGTGGTGAACGCTTCCGTTAATGTGACTGCACAGCTTTATGTTCTTCAATGTGTAACTCTATATTGTACTTTTAATAGCAGTCAGAAAAGCAGTTGTGATCAAGTACAAGTACTGGAAAGTTTCTTTCCTAAATTTCAGCAACAACATATGACCCATATTTGAAGAATACAATTTGATAAGCTCTTATTAAAAATACATTTTTTATGCCTATGAGATCAAATGGCAAAAGGAAAGATATGGGCACACCAAATTATTTCTATTTTTTGAAAATTTGAACATTGGTGCTTTTTATAGTCAAACATGGTTGCAAATGATAAGACGTTTTTACCTTATTTGTAATTATTTACCTTTTTTAGCATTTGCCGGGATTTTTTTTCATTTAGTTCCAGAGAAATAAATCCATTCATAAACTAGTTTCTTCTCCTAAAATCCAATCTTACGGTTGCTAGGATCAATTATGGTAATATTTTTAATATTATAAGTCATAACTACTCTTTACTGAAGATTTTGTTTTTTAAACAGCCTGGTGTTTTTACAGTTTTTGCATTATTGCTTTCATTCAAAAGGGAATTTGAAGTAATAAATGGCAGCAAGAAGCGAATTGAATACTGCTGGGAGGTTGTAAATGAGCATTCCTCCCGGATGGGGAGGGGGGCAAGGAGAAGAAAGAGATGCCTACACCAATCAATCCTACCACACATCCGACATCAGCCAATCCCACCACACTTGGCTAAGGTTCAGTGATACACGATGTTAAGTCGTAGATGTCTTTTATTAGCACACTTGACAGACCAGGAAATGATTTTTCTCTACAATTCAAGAAAACTGCTGTTTAATAAAAATTTCAATTGCTGATTCAAATAGACACTTTAAGCAAAGTTTACTGTATGAAAGCTTGTGAGGATAAGTGGAAATGTATTATACTGCCTTAATTCTATTCTGTATTTGTGGTAGCAATTAAATAGAAGTGTTTTTGTGGCTTTAGTTTGTGGTTTGTGGATAATTTCATTTCTCCA